TTGCTAGGCTGCATCCCTAGCTCTCAGACCAGGGATAGAATTCAAACGTTTGGAAAATTAACGCCTTGAAGACTCAAAGCAGTCCATTCACTTCCACGAGTAATTTCACTTGCTTTCTCACAATCCCTAGGTAAGATAACAGTTAACATATAATCAGCACTCCCATGTGACACTTTTCAATGGCCATGCTAAGCACCTGATATAGGTGTTATTATCTCTTGTAAATCTCACCAACACTATTTTGCAAGAACTAATATCCTCATTTAATGGAAGAGGAAACTGAGGCTCAGTGACTTGCCCAAGCGCCTGCCAACTAGTAAGTGGCAGAGCCAGGATTCTAGATCAGGCTCTATGACCACAGAGTCCACATTTTTCTTTTCTTTTTTTTTGAGCTCTGTCACCCAGGCTCGAGTGCTGTGGTACGATCTGGCTCACTGCAACCTCTGCCTCTCGGGTTCAAGTGATTCTCCTGCCTCAGCCTCCCGGGTAGCTGGGATTACAGGCACACACCACCACGCCCGGCTACTTTTTGTATTTTTAGTAGGGACGGGGGTTTCACCATGTTGGCCAAGCTGGTCTCGAACTCCTGACCTCAAGTGATCGGCCCGCCTTGGTCTCCCAAAGTGCTGGGATTACTTACAGGCGTGAGCCACCGCGACCGGACCAGAGTCCACATTTTTGACGTCGAGGCCACACTCAGTTCCACAGATGGGGAAACTGAGGCCCGGGGCAGGGCACTACATTGTGCCAGCGGAATGGTGGCCATTGAGGGAAGCCCAGGCTGCACGCCAATTCTTCCTCCTTGGTCAGGGAAGTCACTGAGGTGCAGGAGGCGGAGGGCGACAAGTGGAAGCCCCTTCCCATTATTAAGGATCGAGAGCGGGCGTAATTTGGGATCTAACCCACGAGGCGGAACCACCAGGGCAATGGCGCAAACGGAGAACCGGAAGTGCGTCACTCAACGGACGGGCGAATAAGCCGCAGGCCACCAATGGGAACGCCGCGTTCGCGTTCGCCCCGCCTCAAAGGAAGAAGAGTCCACCTTGCGACCGTATCCGCTAGCGCGGCCTGGGATGCGCTTGGGCTCCCTGGTGGGTAACGTGGGGAGCTAGGGGTTGGAGGGTTAACAGGTAAAGATACTTTTCATTGTAACAGGTGAAAAAGCAAAATATAAAATTCGATTCAAACTGTGATTACATCTATGGAAAATACAGCCTTTGCCGACCACCCTCTTTGTCCCGCCGCCCTCCGTGCTCCCCTCTGTTTTGTGTACGGAGTTTCTTACTTTGTACAAGTCCGCAGCCGCTTATGTTACAGCCCCGAGGCCAGATGCGTTTAAAATCGAGGAGTTCTCGGAGTTTGGAAAGGTAAAGTCCCTATGTTCTATGTTAGGTTTCACGGGTTGACTAGTGTCATTTACTTCCTTTTCAGTTCGTTCCCACATGCAGGGCAGCACAAGGAGAATGGGCGTCATGACTGATGTCCACCGGCGCTTCCTCCAGTTGCTGATGACCCATGGCGTGCTAGAGGAATGGGACGTGAAGCGCTTGCAGACGCACTGCTACAAGGTCCATGACCGTGAGTACCGTTTCCCTGTTCCCAGGGCGCTCCACCCCCCTTTTTTTGGTCTGTTTATTTCCAGGCAATGCCACCGTAGATAAGTTGGAGGACTTCATCAACAACATTAACAGTGTCTTGGAGTCCTTGTATATTGAGATAAAGAGAGGAGTCACGGAAGATGATGGGAGACCCATTTATGCGTTGGTGAGTGCCCGGCAGAGCCCTCTAGTGGCATTCAGCCTGACTGTCGTGCTGACTTATTTCTTAGGTGAATCTTGCTACAACTTCAATTTCCAAAATGGCTACGGATTTTGCAGAGAATGAACTGGATTTGTTTAGAAAGGCTGTAAGTAGAGTAATCCCCATTGCCCATTGGGTTAGATGAGCATGATACCTGCTCTTTCTTCCAGCTGGAACTGATTATTGACTCAGAAACCGGCTTTGCGTCTTCCACAAACATATTGAACCTGGTTGATCAACTTAAAGGCAAGAAGATGAGGAAGAAGGAAGCGGAGCAGGTGCTGCAGAAGTTTGTTCAAAACAAGTGGCTGATTGAGGTACTGTCTCATGGTTTTTCCAGCCTGGTTCATGAGGGTGGCCACCTCCTGTGTGTCCCTGCAGAAGGAAGGGGAGTTCACCCTGCACGGCCGGGCCATCCTGGAGATGGAGCAATACATCCGGGAGACGTACCCCGACGCGGTGAAGATCTGCAATATCTGTCACAGCCTCCTCATCCAGGTACCCGCAGGGCAGGGCACGGGAGCTCATCAAGCTCCGCCGTCATTGGCCTTTCCTGTTTCAGGGTCAAAGCTGCGAAACCTGTGGGATCAGGATGCACTTACCCTGCGTGGCCAAGTACTTCCAGTCGAATGCTGAACCGCGCTGCCCCCACTGCAACGACTACTGGCCCCACGAGATCCCAAGTGCGTGGGCCCTGAGGAGCTCATGGGAGGGGCACTGTGTCTTTCCTGCCTTTTCTGTCTACAGAAGTCTTCGACCCTGAGAAGGAGAGGGAGTCTGGTGTCTTGAAATCGAACAAAAAGTCCCTGCGGTCCAGGCAGCATTAGCCATCGTGCCCTGCTGAGGGGCTGGCTGCCTTGAGTGGCCTGATCGCCACAGCCCTTCTTGGAAGAAAGGCGTCCGTGTTTCAGGTTCCACGCGAGTCACCTCTTTCGTCTTAATGTTCACCGTCCACAGCTTTGGAATAAACCATCCTGGGAAGTTGCTGCAGCCCGTCTGTGTTCTCGAGCCCGTGTGTGAGG